CTTTCAAGGAAGGAGAACGGGAGCCACCACATACACACAGAGGGTGGCTTTCCTCTAGGGATCCTGGGAACCAGATTGGCTTTCATTTACAAACCGCAGAACAGTTACAGAAGCAAAAGAAGGTAGTTATGACTGGATCTGAGGACATCTTGCCTGAATTGAATTTCCAGCTCTGTCACTTGCTAATAGAAGCCCCTCACAGGGTCTCTGCTGGGCACACTAAATGAGTGATACATGGAAACTCTTCAGACAGCACCTGGCATGTGTATGTTATCTATCACCTCTTGAACCTCGATATCTTGGAGATGTCATAACTGCCACACTACATCCTCTGCAGTTTGGGATGGCTGACGTTTGACCCTTTGCCTAAGTCCCCATATCGAAGGCTAGATTAAGCCTTAACGCTGGAGCCAAGGGGAGGGAGGGCAGGAACGTACTCTAAATAGAAGTGCTCCCCCGGGGACTGGGCGGCCCAACCTGCTCCAGCAGCCGGGAAGGTCTTCCTGCCACAGTGACCGCAGCGAGTGGCGTCCGGCCTCGGAGGGACTGAGGGCACTTCTCTGGTGTAAGCACTGGCGTCCAACGCCGGACGCAGCAAAATCGCTGCAAACTCTGGGTCCAGAGAGGTCCAGGTCCTCCCGGGTTTCTTTTTATTTTAAATTTTTTTCCAGGGAGAGTTCTGGCGCTCCTTCAATCGGGGGAGGCTGCGAGTCTGAGCCAGGAGATGGGCGTGGGCAGGCGTGGGTAGCACCATCGAGGCCCTGGCCACCTGCCGGGTGCTGGGTAGTCTGGAAGAGTCTGGAGCCCGGTCTCCGCCTCCAGGCGCCCCACCCTGGACCCCTCCTCCACGCGGGTCCCGCCCCACGGTGGGCGTGGCTTCCAGGGGGAGGGGCCGGGGAGGGTCTGCGAACGAGTAACCTCCCGCAGGCGAGGCGAGGCGGGGCGGAGCGCGGGAGGCCAGTTGGGAGGCGCACATCCGGCGGTTACCCGGTGCTTCATAAAGCCGCTTTCGCCGCTGGCTGTCGCCGCGTTTTGCCTCCGCAGCAGCTCTGGGCTCTTCTCAGCTGCGCGAGCAGCTGCTCCAATGCCCCGGAGTGGCCATGGGCGCCCCGCACTGGTGGGACCAGCTGCAGGCTGGTAGCTCGGAGGTGGACTGGTGCGAGGACAACTACACCATCGTGCCTGCTATCGCCGAGTTCTACAACACGGTGCGGGGCGCGGGAGCGGGGAAGGCAGGCGGTCATCTTTCTGTTTTACATTTTTTTCCTGCAGATCAGCAATGTCTTATTTTTCATTTTACCGCCCATCTGCATGTGCTTGTTTCGTCAGTATGCAACATGCTTCAACAGTGGCATCTACTTAATCTGGACTCTTTTGGTTGTAGTGGGTAAGTGGAGTCATTTGGGAACACGGACTTAAGACCTTTTTTTATTGGTTGTAATTGATTCTAGGAATTGGATCCGTCTACTTCCATGCAACCCTTAGTTTCTTGGGTCAGATGCTTGATGAACTTGCAGTCCTTTGGGTTCTGATGTGTGCTTTGGCCATGTGGTTCCCCAGAAGGTATCTACCAAAGATCTTTCGGAATGACCGGTAAGCTTGCACTAAACATTATTGCATTTACCTAATGGATTTGGTTTTGCTTTCATGGATTCAGGGGTAGGTTCAAGGTGGTGGTCAGTGTCCTGTCTGCGGTTACGACGTGCCTGGCATTTGTCAAGCCTGCCATCAACAACATCTCTCTGATGACCCTGGGAGTTCCTTGCACTGCACTGCTCATCGCAGAGCTAAAGAGGTAGGTGCCATCATTCCTGCCTACCCTTAGCTGACGATGAGTGACTCTCTGGACCCCCGTGCAGGTGTGACAACATGCGTGTGTTTAAGCTGGGCCTCTTCTCGGGCCTCTGGTGGACCCTGGCCCTGTTCTGCTGGATCAGTGACCGAGCTTTCTGCGAGCTGCTGTCATCCTTCAACTTCCCCTACCTGCACTGCATGTGGTAAGCCCCTGCTAATGGGGAGGTGGCCGGGGATCAGGTTCTCACCTCTTGTCTCCCTCTGCAGGCACATCCTCATCTGCCTTGCTGCCTACCTGGGCTGTGTATGCTTTGCCTACTTTGATGCTGCCTCAGAGATTCCTGAGCAAGGCCCTGTCATCAAGTTCTGGCCCAATGAGAAATGGGCCTTCATTGGTGTCCCCTATGTGTCCCTCCTGTGTGCCAACAAGAAATCATCAGTCAAGATCACGTGATGGCAAGATGGTGGCTGGCTTCTCTGCTTATCGCCCCTCATGCAGTGGGCTTCCTTTGCTAGGAAGACAGCCAAGGGAGTTCGAATAGTTGGGGTGTGGGCTATCTTTTCAAAAATCTATTTGCTGGGGCTCTTAATTTCTTTAGTGTTCTTTGTATGTAGGGATTTAAACTTTGTCATATGGTACAAATATTCCCTGCCCCCCTGCAGTTTCCCATTTGTCTTTCAGTATGTTAATATTTTTGTGCCATACTGGTTTTAAACTTTCATGTTGTCACATCTGTTAATCTTTTCTTTAGGATTTCTGGATTTTGTGTAATTTTTAAAAAGGTCCCCTCCTCCTCCCTAATGTGTCTGTGGACCACCTGGATTCCACTGTACAAGGGGAAAAGTGTCTATTCCTTTCCCAAAGATGGAAAATGGAGGGCTTAGGGACACTAGATGCATCTTTCTCAGCATCACTTCCAGATGCAGTGACTTGTTGGGCTGCGTCCTTAATGGCCATGGCAGAGCAGTCCCTTGGGGGATCCAGCCCTGTACAATGCATCTCTTCCTGGAGAAAGCTGGCCTGCTCCAGACCCCACCATTCCCAGGCGCCCTTGGAGTGGACTCTACTGATGACAGACAGACCCTCTGAGAGACAAGACCCTCTGACTCTGTGATGGAAGATGCCAGAGATTTTCCTTTGGGGTAATTGTCCTTAAACAAAACCAAACAGATGAAACACACACAGGACTTGTGGCTAAAAAGGCTAGTTTTTCACTTGCATTTCTCAACTAACCCAGGTTTTACATGCATCTGTGAATCCTTTTACTACTACCTCTGTGGAGAGATGGAGAGACTTCAGATAAACGTGAAGCTAATGAGTAAAACCCTCTCTGCCAAAACCTACACTCCACTTTAGGCCCTTCTTGAAGATGAGCACAATTTTTAAATACTGAGCACAATTTTTAAATACTGACATCACTTCCTCTTCCCCCTCCCACCCCAGCTCAGCAGCCTCAAATCTACAGAGAAGAAGAATTATGGCATGAACATTCCCACAGACCCACCATCTTTAAGACTTGACCTCTGTAAGTTTACCAAAGGGCTCCTCACAATTGTGGTGGGGGTTCTGGTTCAAAATTTGGAGCAAACATGAAGTTTTTGGAAACGTTTTCTCATTTGAAGCCTCCAGTATGCTGTACTATTCTGGAAATTACCTTCAAGAGTCTCACTTCTTGTTTCTGTTGTGTTTTCTGTGGGCATCATGTTCTTCACGCTTGCAGTAGAAGGTGCTTTCTCGGTTTCCCAGAGTATCCAACGGCTCACCTTTCTCAAGTGCTGGCAGTAGCTATGCACTCACGGGCTGGTTTGGGTCGCTGGTGCAGCAGCGCAAATCTGTTGCCTTCTGAATTTTTCTCACCTAATGTGACACTGGCTACAATGAATCTTCTCTTCATCGGGCTGAATGAAAGATTCAAGAACCATCTTCAAGGTGCATGGTGGGAATTATCAACCTCAGGGATACTCATTTTAACTCAGGCGTGTCCTGCTTTGTAACATTCCATTGTTGGGAGAGGGCAGGACAGGTGTGTTCTTCTGTGGGCAGGAGTCATGTCACTGTCCTACATATGTAAGAGTTGGGAAGGTGACGATTTTTGACACATCCAGGAACTCTTACTCTAGTTAGAATTTGTACCAGATCCAAGGTGAAAACCCCAATAAGCAACTGAATTTAGAGTTTAAAAATGAATGACTTTATGCTACATCTGTGGTTATCAAATTATATAGGTTGTTGAGAAGCAGAACGCTGTTTGTAGTAAGAAATCTTTGTGGAACCCCAGTGTGTGAAGTAAATTGTATGTTATTAAATTTATTTAAGGTTAAATTTATGGCATTTACTTAATAATATATGAGGTG